GGGGTTCAACGCCCAGGGGTTCCATGAGCCCCTACTGTTCTCGGACGCCCGGCCGGCCCCGACGCACTCGTCCTAGCACCCCTCCCCTGTCCGGTCCTCCGGCCCCTCCGCCGTCGCCCCTCCGGGGTCCAGCCGGGCGGGGCTGCTCCAGGGTCGCGGCTGGCGCGGGTCCCCGGGCCCTGGCCCTCCGGTGCCCCGGGCCAAGGAGAGAAAACTTGAGCATCCACGCACAGGGGTGGGGAGCAGGATCCCACTCTGAGGGTGCACTGCCCCGCCCTCTCCGGGTCTGCCTCGGCCCCGCCCGGGCCCCAGGCCCCGCCCCCTCCCCTCGGCCGGCCCGAGAGCTCCGGGGGCCGCTGCAGCCGCCCAAGCGCCCGCCATGCGCGCTGCCCGCGCCGCGCCGCTGCTCCAGCTGCTGCTCCTGCTGGGGCCGTGGCTGGAGGCTGCGGGCGTTGCGGAGTCGCCGCTGCCCGCCGTGGTCCTTGCCATCCTGGCCCGCAATGCCGAACACTCGCTGCCCCACTACCTGGGCGCTCTGGAGCGGCTGGACTACCCCCGGGCCAGGATGGCCCTCTGGTGAGAGACCCGGGCATTGGCACCGAGTGGGCACCTAACCCCCAGCTTCGCAGATGGCCCCCGCCCCCGGCGGCCCTGTCTGCTCGCTCCCTGCCCAGACACCACCTAGACAGGCCCCTCCCCTCACAGACGGCCCTGCCAGCCCGAGCCGCCAGAGAGGACCCCGAGCCCCCTGCTGGGAGACGACAGACCTCTGAGGCCACAGGCCGACGCGGGACACCCACCCCTCCTTCTGGTCCCCTACTCCTTCCTCTTGGGGCCTTCCCTGGGTGTAGGTTGGGCCCAGCCAGCCCTTTTCACCCCAGCCTTCAGGGCCCAGCTCAACCCCAGTGGGACCTGTGGTTGGCTGGATTTGAAGAGGAGCAGACAGGAACCTCTGAAGTCCACTGGGGCCCAACGTGGCAGGGATCGACCACGCTGGAGGCTTCCGGGCACAGGTTGGGGGTGCCATCAGCACTGGGCTCCGGGCTGTGCAGGGGAGTCAGACCGGCCCCCCCACCGCCCCCGTGCTGGGGCCAGCTCTCTTGGTAGATCTTGGTAGAGGGGCGGGATCCTGTCAGCCAAGGGCAGTCCCCCTTCCTGGAGCCTCTCCCCTCTGGCATCTCTGTACCCCCAGGGCACTGGGATCGAAGGCCACAACCCCTGGTCTGTAGACACCAGAACAGGGAGGAGTCCCTGGCTGAGGTTGGGGGTAAACTGAGAAAAATGACAAGCCACCCTCTTCAACACACCACAGTTGGGCTGGGGGGGTGGAGCCCTGGCCTGGGGAGGCCGCCCACAATTACCACAGTTTGGGAGTTTGTTAGTTCCCACCCCTGTAAGACTTGACACGTAGTCTTCATTTCTGGGGAATTGGCTTAAAGGGGCAGCATCACCCAAAACCTGGGCACTTGGCTAAACCCCCACCTCTGTTATGGGGGCCCCTTCCCCAGGAGAGGGGAGGCTGTGCCCCATGACAGCAGAGCTTGGACCCATCTGCATTCTTAGGGACGCTTAGAGCATGGTTTGGTCCTTATTACAACCTGGGGGTGGAGGAAAGCAGCAGCTCTTCTGTCTAGTCCCCATTCAGAGAGGGACAGGGGCTGGCCTGTGGTCACACAGCCACAGGTCACATAGGTAGGTATCTGCCCACCTAACGAAGGTAACCAGGGAATGCACCAGGTGTGATCCTTAAAGTCGAGGTACTTTTCATCTTTCAAAATGCATTCGTTGGCCAGGTGTGGTGGCTCACGCCTGTAATTTCAGCACTTTGGGAGGCCGAAGTGGGCAGATCACCTGAGGTGAGGAGTTCAAGACCAGCCTGGCTAACATGGTGAAACCCCATCTCTACTAAACAAACAAAAATTAGCCGGGCATGGTGGTGCACACCTGTAATCCCAGGTACTCAGGAGGCTGAGGCAGGAGAATCACTTGAACCCGGGAGGCGGAGGTTGCAGTGAGTCGAGATCATACCACTGCACTACAGCCTGGGCGACAGAGCAAGATTCCATCTCAAAAAAAATGCATTATTCTTCTCTTATCTTTGTCCATGACATAAGCAGGACAGCTTAAGTTATAGAGGGAGGACGTGAAGCCCAGAGAAAGATGGGACTTGCCTGAGGTCACACAGCAGGTCACAGAACTGTGGTGGGGACCTGGCTGTGCTGCCTCCAGCCTCTCTGCTGTAGCACACCTACCCTTCACTGTTCCAAGGAGAGCTCGACCTCAAAGGTGTTAGTGCTTTGGGGTCAAGGCTGCCTTGGGGGCCCCCTCAGCCTTTTTTCTTCCCGTCCCCAGGTGTGCCACGGACCACAATGTGGACAACACCACAGAGATGCTGCAGGAGTGGCTGGCGGCTGTGGGCGATGACTATGCTGCTGTGGTCTGGAGGCCTGAGGGCGAGCCCAGGTGGTGATCTGAGGGGAAGGGTGCTGGGGAAGCCCATGGGAACATCTCACCTCTATCCCCTCAGGTTCTACCCAGATGAAGAGGGTCCCAAGCACTGGACCAAAGAAAGGCACCAGTTTCTGATGGAGCTGAAGCAGGAAGCCCTCACCTTTGCCAGGAACTGGGGGGCCGACTATATCCTGGTGAGGAAGTCTGGCTAGAATCGGGCTTCTGAGGGCTGGAGCCTGTGACGTCCCCTCCTCAAAGTTTGCAGACACAGACAACATTCTGACCAACAATCAGACTCTGCGGCTTCTCATGGGGCAGGGGCTTCCAGTGGTGGCCCCAATGCTGGACTCCCAGACCTACTACTCCAACTTCTGGTGTGGGATCACCCCCCAGGTGAGGCCGGGATGGGGGCCTTGGGTGGACTGCTCTCACAGCCCAAAGCATCCCTTTTCCCCAGGGCTACTACCGCCGCACAGCCGAGTACTTCCCCACCAAGAACCGCCAGCGCCGGGGCTGCTTCCGTGTCCCCATGGTCCACTCCACCTTCCTTGCATCCCTGCGGGCTGAAGGGGCAGACCAGCTTGCTTTCTACCCGCCACATCCCAACTACACTTGGCCTTTCGACGACATCATCGTCTTCGCCTATGCCTGCCAGGCTGCTGGTGAGGACCAGCCCTCCTTTAGCATTCCTTGGCACTGCAGCTCTCACTCAGCCTGTCTCTGCAGGGGTCTCCGTCCACGTGTGCAATGAGCACCGTTATGGGTACATGAATGTGCCGGTGAAATCCCACCAGGGGCTGGAAGACGAGAGGGTCAACTTCATCCACCTGATCTTAGAAGCACTAGGTGAGGGCTGGGGAACTGTTCCACCCACCTGCGACTCGTGCTTGGGGTGTGCTTCCCTTTGCAGTGGACGGCCCCCGCATGCAGGCCTCAGCTCATGTGACTCGGCCCTCTAAGAGGCCCAGCAAGATAGGGTTTGACGAGGTAAGTCCCCCAGCCTGTGGGCTCGCTGTTAGGCACTTACCGCCCACCCCCCTGCCTCCTCCAGGTCTTTGTCATCAGCCTGGCTCGCAGGCCTGACCGTCGGGAACGCATGCTCGCCTCGCTCTGGGAGATGGAGATCTCTGGGAGGGTGGTGGACGCTGTGGATGGCTGGTGAGCCTGCCTGGTGGGGGGGGCCCTGTGCGACCCCTCACCCCGCCACACCTGTGTCCCTCAGGATGCTCAACAGCAGTGCCATCAGGAACCTCGGCGTAGACCTGCTCCCGGGCTACCAGGACCCTTACTCGGGCCGCACTCTGACCAAGGGCGAGGTGGGCTGCTTCCTCAGCCATTACTCCATCTGGGAAGAGGTGAGGGTGCCTGCTTCCTCCATCCACAGCCTAGAGCCATCTCCCACCCCATTGTATGCCACAGGTGGTTGCCAGGGGCCTGGCCCGGGTCCTGGTGTTTGAGGATGACGTGCGCTTTGAGAGCAACTTCAGGGGGCGGCTGGAGCGGCTGATGGAGGATGTGGAGGCAGAGAAACTGTCTTGGGACCTGATGTAGGCAGCCTGCACCCTCAGGGACAAGGGGGGTGACTCCTGGGCCCCTTGGTGTCACTTACAGCTACCTCGGACGGAAGCAGGTGAACCCTGAGAAGGAGACGGCCGTGGAGGGGCTGCCGGGCCTGGTGGTGGCTGGGTACTCCTACTGGACGCTGGCCTATGCCCTGCGTCTGGCGGGTGCCCGCAAGCTGCTGGCCTCACAGCCTCTGCGCCGCATGCTGCCCGTGGACGAGTTCCTGCCCATCATGTTCGACCAGCACCCCAAGTGAGGCTCTGATGGGGGCCGGGCATGGCAGGCAATCCCCCTGAGCTATCCTCTCACCTTACAGCGAGCAGTACAAGGCACACTTCTGGCCACGGGACCTGGTGGCCTTCTCCGCCCAGCCCCTGCTCGCTGCCCCTACCCACTATGCCGGGGACGCCGAGTGGCTCAGTGACACGGAGACATCCTCTCCATGGGATGATGACAGCGGCCGCCTCATCAGCTGGAGCGGCTCCCAAAAGACCCTGCGCAGCCCCCGCCTGGACCTGACTGGCAGCAGCGGGCACAGCCTCCAACCCCAGCCCCGAGATGAGCTCTAGGTGAGGCCAGGGCGGGAAGAGGCCCCAGCCCCTCTTTCTCTTCCTGCTCCTCCTGTCCCACCAGGTCCAGGTGATGACTGCAAAGCAGTGTCCAGGAGCAGGCCACTACTGCCCAGAGAGCAGAGGAGGAGGTTGTTGGCAGGGACTGCAGATCCTGTCAGACCTGGCCACCACCTTGGGCATGGCCACTCTGCCCTCTGGACCTGTCTTTCATCGGGAGAAACCACTCAGAGATGGATCCCATTCCCTAAAGGTCTCACAGCAAAGGAGCAGGACTCCCAGGCCCCTGTACCCTGCCTGGCCTGATTCAGGGCCTTGTGGCCCCCAGCTTCTGTTTCAAGCTGGGCAGACCCCAGGATCCCTTCCCTCCCTAAGGACTCAGCTGAGGGGCCCCTCTGCCCCCTTCTACCTCCACCTCAGCACCCTCCCCCAGCTTGATGTTTGGGTCTCCCCAGCACCCTCCTCCCTGGCCGGTGCAAAGTACAGGGAGGTAAAGCAGGACCCTTGCAGACATGTTGCCCAGCACACAGTAGGCCCTCAATAAAAGCCATTTGCACTTTAAATATATATATGTATGTATATATATGTATATATATATA